AATCTGTGGAGGCAGGGCAATTTATTGACTAAAGATACATGGATGCTGTGGTGAGGGCATATGTATCATACCATAATTGTGTGTCAGACATACAGAAAGTTGCCACTCTTAAAATGAGTAGCTGAGTTTGTTAGCCTAGTGGTGGCTACTTGGCCAAGTCCTCGAAAGACTTCACCCTCTTTCTGTGAAATATAGTCCTAAACTTAACAAGTAAGAGTGTCTAATGATACCACAAAAAGAAAGGGTATGGCAAGTACTCAAGAAAGGAGGAGAAATATAAACACTAGGAGGCTGGTCCTGGAATTAAGAATAAGGCCTTCTGAGTGCAGCAAGTTTCAGTGCACATGAAATTGTGTTAAAGTTAGTGATCAGTTTGCATATTTTTAACATAAACAATATTGTAACTCAATATATATTCCAGTCTTTCCCATCAATGAAGCATTCTAATAAACAGGAATAGCAAAATTATGAGGAATAAAGATTTTCCATAATATCTAGAGCTTGAGGAAGTACTCAGAAAGCCGCATCAGATGATGTGCCATTAACTATGGTCAAGGGCAACTTGTTTTTGAGTAATTTCTTTTGTGAGTCGTAAACCAAAGGCTCTGAGGAAGCACAGACTCACTCTTTGAAGAGAAGAACTGTTAATTTGTTATTCCCAGGGCTAAGTTTTAAGAAATTAATTTTTTATAATGTTTAGAAATTCTGGTTGTTTGGAATTTTCATCTACAAGTATTTTTAAAATACTTTTTTTTTTTCTTCTCTCCTTGTTAAAATTCAGCTGATGGTTTTTGGAATCTTTCTGTGCCTGGATGCGTTTTTGTATGTGTTCACCCTGCTTCCTTTAAGAGTTTTCCTGGCACTATTCAGGCTCCTCACTTTGCCTTGCTATGGCTTAAGGTAAGTTTAAGATCGTTAACTATTGTAAATGTATAGTATTTCATTATTTTTAATACTTGTAGTGGTTGCAGAGTAAGGATAATTCATACAGTTTCATCCACACTTTGGCCCTTCATGCATAAACTGTTTACCTTTTTAATGGATATTATATAATATGTTTATATAATATTAAGCTTTTTATATGCTTATTTTTTTCCAGAATTGTTTTGAACCGAAACTTTGCTTTAGCCGGTAAAATAATGTTAATGCTGGAGGCTTTGTAGCAGTGTAGAAAGGACCCGGGTCTGAAAGTCAAAGACCTACTTATCACGTTCTTAACTCACCTGGGCCTTTATTTCCCCAAAGTCCTTGGGCCTCGTAGGCATCATCTGTGGAAAGGACAGGGTTCTAGGCTGGAGTGGAAAAGGAATCTCCTCAGGAGCTCTTACTGCAAGTGTTCCTCCTCCATTTCATTTGAGAATCATTGTAATGATCTGTGGAGCCTTAGTTACTGGTTATGGACGAGACTGATTTGTGAGAGTGGAAAAACTCTGGAAGACCATTGTCCCCACGGGGAAGATCAGAGAGCCCGACCCGACATTGATTAGCTTGTGAGCTGTGCACAACAGCCTGACTTCTCTAAGTGTGCTTCCCCATCAGCAAAAAGGGGGTATTGAGAGCTCAGCATCTTTTACCACAAAGATTGGAAGATGTAAAAAAAATACCCAGCATAGTACCTGGCTCATAGTAGACCAGAACAGATAATCTGTTTTCTTCTTTTTCTTCTCTACCAAAACTCAGAATAGTAAGGTGAAGATGTTAAGCTTACATGAAGCTTAATGCTTTATTGGTCTTGAGGTTAAAAGCGAGTTTGGCTTTTACGGTTTTCTTTCTTTGTACAATTATGCCGGTGTGTCTCCACTCTGTATATAGTCACTCTTCACAGCATTTTTATTGAGTTCTTAGCATAGATGTCGAGGTTACATTTCTGACATGCATCACTTTTCTACATACATTTCATGCTGGAAAAGTTCTAAAATGCTAAAATGGACAATAATTTGTGAGACTTCATTGAACTATGGTGACTGTTCCGTGGTGTATAAAATATATAATTAATAAAATAATTTAACCATAGCAGTTGAGTTAAAAATTAGTGGTCGATATACACATTTATATGGTTTGTTTTTTTAAAAGACTGAAGCCATGAAAGGTTCTTTTTTAAAGTAGTAAATGAGCGTATACTTGATATTTAGTAACACATACAGTCTTTTTAAAAATAAGACAATCAGTTTTGATAGAAATTCCTCCCAGTATAAATTGGAATAATTATTATGATGATCACATTATAAAAGGATTTAAAATGCTTGTTTTGCAAGATTACATGGAGTAAAACAATTATAAAAATTCAGCTCCTGTCATTGTTATATGCTATATTCTGTAACTTACTTGCCTTCCAGGATAACAGTGAATTAGTGTTACATATTTTATTAATCACAAGTTAATCAAATGGGAAGGTAGTTTTAGAAATTTAGTTATTTGCTTTAAGGCATTTCTAGTACATCCTTTTTTCTTTTGGGAGAAGTTTTAAGAAGGCCTTATTATTAACAAGCCTTTTTAAAGGCATTTGTAGCGTGGTGCATTAATACTAACAAAACCTAACCACAATAAACTATTTTCTTTTATCACTCCTGGGAGCTTCATGATATCATGGCATTTTAGTTCATTTTCAGAAGACCCAAATACAATCTAATAGAACATTACCAAATATACATCTTTATTTGGAACGGGATAAAGCGAATAGAAACATGGAAATTTAGATAAAGTCAGGTGAAACACATGACATAAAATTACTAATATTGCTGGATGTGGTGGCTCATGCCTGTAATCTCAGCACTTTGGGAGGCCAAGGTAGGAGGATCGCTAGAGGCCAGGAGTTCAAGACCAGCCTGGGCAACATAGTAAGAACTTGTCTCTACAAAAAATTTAAAAAATTAGCCAGACATGGTGGCACATGTCTGTGGTCCCAGCTACACCAGAGGCTGAGAGGTTGGAAAATCACTTGACCCTGAGAAGTCAAGGCTGCAGTGAGCCATGATTATGCCACTGCACTCCAGCCTGGGTGATGAGTGAGACCCTGTCTCAAGTAAAGAAAGAAAATAACTAATACTATGTAGGGCTTTTCACATCTACATTATGAGCTACATTACTTTTTAGTTATTCTTTGATCAACAGTGTGCGTCAAGTTCATGTTCTAGCCATCTTTATGTGGACGGCTTTTAAAGACATGTCATGTTCTTAGTGGCTGTTGGCACAATGTGGTAAAACATTAAAATGATAGATAAGCTAATGACTGTATTCCTTCTGGAGTGGTCCCTTCCTTGGGCATTGGTTAGCACACGTATGAGGTATACTAAGTAACAGTGGTGATTTGCCAGTGATCCCAAGGGTCTCTCTTCGGGGACAGTTGTTTGAAGTTCCACCTTGTTATATTGTACAGGCATCTAAAACTGTGTTGCACTCAAGTTCATTTCTGTGTAGCCCCTGTTACGTGGGGGTACAGGGCACATAAAATAGCATTAGAAGAGTCTTTTCTAGACCAGCACGGTGGTACACACCTGTCATCTTAGAACTTTGGGAGGCCAAGGTGGGAGGGTAGCTTGAGGCCAGGAGTTAAGACTAGCCTGGGCAACATAGCGAGACCCTGTCTCTACAAAAAATAAAAAATTAGCCAGTTGTGGTGGCACATACATGTAGTCCCAGCTACTTGGGAGGCTGAGGTAGGAGGATTCCTTGAGCCCAGGAATTCGAGGCTGCAGTAAGCTGTGATTGCACCACTGCATTCCATCCTGGTTGACAGAGCAAGACTGTCTCTTTAAAAAAAAAAAATTCTTAAAGTGTTTGTTCTAAAAACTAAAAGATGTTACAGGGAACTGGGAAATCTTAAATCCTCTGCCAGTATTTACTTTTACTAGTGGTTAATGATCCCTACCTCTAACCTTTTTTAGATATTTTAAGATTTTTTGTAGTGCATAAGATGATTGCTTTCTTACATTAGTTTGAAATACTTTGAATCTAAATTAATTTGAGTATCATTTGAAAATAAGATGTTTTCTTTTTTCAAAGTTTTATAGCTAAAATGACACTAGAGGGCAGCCTGTTACACATGACATTTAAGACTCCATTGAGGATTTCCCCTGCAAACACTTCTTACTATTTCTGCTTTGGATTAACTGAAAAATTAATTTCATGCTATCACTAATAAATACTTATATGTATAAAAACATGAAATGCAGTTAAAATTATATAACTGTTTCAGCAATTTTAAATGATAGGAGTTTAAATGAAACTTAAATTTTCATTTAAATTTTAAATGAAACGGAGTTCAGGCAATTATAAATGCTTTGAGGATAGGCCAGGTTACACAGAATATGAAAATCCTGCCTAATGTCTTAGTGCCTTAAGTATGGTTTATCAAAATTGAGTAATTTGTGCTTACAGTAATATAGGCTGCAATTTTTGTTTCTTTGAGCAATTTAGAAAATATCTCTTTGAGCATTATTTTTAAAGTCACGAAACTTGAAATATTTGATAAGGTAAAAGTTACATAAACAAAGCTATTGTTAATATTAAGTCTAAGACCTTTCAAATATTTTGGAATATAAAAATACTTTTTAGGTTTACCAAATGATTATTTAGAAATAGCCAGATTTTGCCTTCTGATAGCTTTTATTCCTGTGTTTTCTACTTCCATTAAAGATTATTCGATTTGTCTTGCCTGTAGTGATGTCATGTTCCATCCTTTTCAGCAAGCAAAAAGTGCTCTTTCCTTCAGTCTGACTTTATTTTTTTCAAAGAAATAAGAAGAAGTGAAATAGACTGGCAAAGAAGTTGATTGCAATTTTTTAAATAATTTTTTTTTTTCACTCTCCTGTATTTCAATCTTCTTTCTGTAAAAACTTACTGTCTTCCTAGTCTCTTTGTTCTTTGAAATTGTTTTCACAAAAGGGAGGAAACAGTCCATTTGTCAAATTAATCACAATGCTGACGTGAAAACAGTAACTCTTTGCAGACTCTAGAACTGTTTGGTTCAGTATCACATCAATAATGTAAATTATTGCCTTCTTTTTATATTTGAGATCAGTGTTCTCACCTCATCTGTTTGCAGATTTACATCTTGTACAGCATTTGTGAGAAGCTTTTTAAAGCACATAGACCCCCGTGTTCTCTGCTTCATAACTTAATATTTGAACCTATTTCTAGTTCTTCTGCAAACTTGCCATGGTTTTTGACTTAAGTAAAATAAAGACCCTGTCCCTTCACTAAGGCTGAGGACAAGGGTGGTTCTACAGTGCCTTAAGTAAACCCAGCCTTCATCATGATGGCTCATCCAGCAGGGTGTTTTGCTGGCTTTGACCCTGTTGTTTAAGTACTGTTCATTATGAGATGTTGGCAGGGTAATTATCTGCAGTCATATTTGTGTGTGGTGTTTGCCAAGGATGCACTCCCTCCCTAAAAGTTAATGTCTGTCCTCAGTGATCTCAAGAATACTTCACTGAAATAGTTTCTGATGAATTAACAACCTTGAAAAATCTTTGCCCACAAATATTTTGTTGTAGACTTAAAAAAAAAATTAGAAAATGCATCTAAATTCTTTAAAAGCAGATTCACTTATGTATATCTTCCCTCTTTCCCAGATAAGAGTAGTGTCATTTTAGAAATCATTTGAGAAACTTCTTGAACGAGGATAATCTTTTTAATGATTCATGACATATAAAACAGAACTAAGTTTTGATTTATTATATGAAGTGTCTATTCCTTGGAAGAATGATAGAATTTTTTGTTTTTCAGAAAAGCAGACTGCTCTATATTATGTTAGAGGTACGAAACATCCTTTTTCCAAATTTGCTTGTTCTTCTCTCTTTCTTTCTCTCTCGTAAATCAGACCGAAGGGAGGAGCACTTTCACTTCCTTTATAGAATGGAATGTGGTGGCACAGGGACTCCTTGTGGTGAGTAAACCCTGATTTTTCCTTCTATACTCATTATATTTTTATTACTTCTTGTATGTTTCAGGGACAGACGTTTGCTTCAGCCTGCCCAGGTGTGTGACATTTTGAAGGGTGTCATTTTGGTAATCTGCTATTTTATGATGCACTATGTTGACTACTCCATGATGTACCACCTGATAAGGGGGCAGTCCGTCATCAAGCTCTACATCATCTACAACATGCTGGAGGTAAGGGCCTTGCTTACCCCGCACAGGCCTGGAGAAACATCTTACAAATAATTTTTTTTTTTAGGTAGCTGATCGTCTGTTTTCATCTTTTGGACAAGACATATTAGATGCTCTCTATTGGACAGCAACAGAGCCTAAAGAAAGAAAAAGAGCCCACATTGGGGTGATTCCTCACTTTTTCATGGCTGTTCTCTATGTCTGTATCCTTATAGACCTACTGGAAATTTCCGACAAATTTAAGTTTTTTCCTTGACCTTCTATTAGTTTTGCATGCAATTCTTATAATGGTTCAAGCAACAACTCTCAATGTAGCTTTTAACTCACACAACAAGTCTTTGCTTACTATCATGATGTCTAATAATGTAAGTATGAGATTTATCTTACATTTTTGAAGCATAAAGATGGTATTTCTGTTTACTATTTCAGTTTGTTGAAATTAAAGGAAGTGTTTTCAAGAAGTTTGAAAAGAACAATCTCTTTCAAATGTCAAATAGCGGTATGTACAATTAGATTCTACTTGAAGTTCTGTACAGTACTTATGTTGATTTTTTTTCTTTTAGATATTAAGGAACGATTCACAAATTATGTGCTTTTACTGATAGTGTGTCTAAGAAACATGGAACAGTTTTCTTGGAATCCAGGTAACTCACTCTTAACAAAACAGTGTCTTATATATTTCGTTGTTTTTCTTTTTTCTATTTACAGATCATCTCTGGGTGTTGTTTCCAGATGTCTGTATGGTAATTGCATCAGAAATTGCCGTGGATATTGTAAAACATGCCTTTATTACTAAATTCAATGACATTACTGCAGATGTATGTATTTTGATATGCACTTCAATGTTTAATTACTTGATATTTCATTCTTGTTTGTTTTTAGGTCTACAGTGAATATAGAGCCAGTCTTGCTTTTGACCTTGTTAGCAGCCGACAGAAAAATGTGAGCATTTATCAAGGGCGTAGTCTGAAATTAATCTGAATCTTTTGCTTCTTTCTCTGTTCAGGCATACACTGATTACAGTGACTCTGTAGCACGGAGGATGGGCTTTATTCCTCTCCCACTAGCTGTTTTAGTAAGTGCATACTTTTTAATGTTTTTTGTAACTGTTTTTGTTGTTTTGGTTTGTTTCTGGCTAGCTCATCAGAGTTGTAACAAGCTCAATTAAAGTGCAAGGAATCCTGTCTTATGCCTGTGTCATACTCTTCTATTTTGGGTAAGATTATTCTTGAATATGTTTTTGGCTATACGGATGTGGTTTGTTTTGTTTCTGTTTTTAGGTTGATATCCCTGAAAGTACTTAATAGCATCGTGCTGTTGGGGAAATCGTGCCAGTATGTGAAGGAAGCCAAAATGGAAGAGAAGCTGTCGAATCCTCCCGCAACCTGCACTCCAGGCAAGCCGTCCAGTAAATCACAGAACAAATGTAAACCCTCTCAAGGTAGGTTTGGTCCCTTTCTTCACTTCCCTGGATTCTCTAATTTAATGGATCTATTTTATCACAGGCCTTTCCACAGAAGAAAACCTGTCTGCCTCCATCACCAAACAACCTATTCATCAAAAGGAAAATATCATACCATTACTTGTGACAAGCAATTCTGATCAGTTTTTGACAACTCCAGATGGTGACGAGAAGGACATAACGCAGGACAATTCTGAATTAAAACACAGATCCTCAAAGAAAGATTTGTTAGAGATAGACAGGTTCACAATTTGTGGAAACCGAATTGACTGAATCTGTGGCTTCATGCGCTGAAGAAGCTGGGTCCTGGGGCAACAAGTGCTGTGTTGCCAGGACAAATAGATGCTAAACATGGCACTTAAATATTTATTTAAAAACTTAAATTATTATTGGCAAGCAAATCTTAGTATCTTTCTTCCAGTAATATGGCCTGGCTGAGGGTCAGACCACAGGACAGGAGCGACCTCCGGCCTTGACTGTCTGGGAAGCTTGATGGATTATAAAACTTCCTCCTGCCTGGCCAAGCAGCAGCATCATTTCCAGGACCCAACAAAGGCAACATCAAAATCTGTTTTGCTTTGTCAGTCTGGGCTTCCAGAATGTTGAATTTGCCTCAAGGCCTCTTCAGTATAAGGAAATACCTGGAAAACTGTGAAACTTTTACCACGACGTAATCTTTCCAGTCTCATACTATTTTCACAAACAGTTTTCAAACGTTACTTCATCTGCCAAAGCATTAAAAAAATTAAACATAAGTCAAGATAAATGTTCTTACCACCAGAATAACCCTTAAAGATGTATCTTAATTAATCAGAATAAAAGGCTACCTTAAATAAGACATGATGAATAGTAGCATTTTGTAGGGTTAAAAAAAAATGCTAAACTAGTTTATTTATTAAAAAAATAATTAATGAAGGCTATGCATTACTGGGAAAAATCCTTCATAATTTTTCAGTTTACTCTTTAAAGCAAAATGTGAGCTGTATGTCATTTAATTGGTGGATAAAACAAATTTCCTTACAAAAGGGCACTTTTTACACCAAGGAAGCAGAGCAGTGTTAACTTTAAGGTATACTTAACTGATTTTGCTTTAAAACTAATTACTTCATAAATTATTACAGCTAAAAGGATTCGATGTTGAACAGGCTGAAAAATTGTCAATGTACAAAATTCAAAACTGTCAACTTTAACTGTAAAGTAAATGCTCCAAGTGTGTTAGACAGCATCATCTTGCTTGGGCTTACCAAATGCATTAGTCTTTGTGTTTGGGTCGACAGCGAGTGTGCCTGTGCTGGGGCAGGGTGTGTGTTCTGTGGGAGGGTGTCTGTGGGGATGTGACTATCAGGGTGGGCCTGTGCTGGGGATGGGGCAGGCCTGGGTCTGGAGAGGATTTTGTGTGAAAGTAAATGGGGTGTTTGAGGCGTATGGGTGGCTGTTGGTGTGGGGAGGCATCTGTGTATGGCTGTTGGGAACAGCAACCAAAAGGTGCTTTTTGGTTTTATTTGAGATGAAGATTGTGTTTCCGCTTAATTACTAGTTTGTGGTCTATATCATAGAAGTTATTTCCCACCCCATTTTATCTTGACAACCGTGTTTGCATTTCTGTAAAACTTCTACAACTTCTGGTGTCAGAACTGTCCAGAAGATGGTACTGTTAACTGTTATTTCCTTTGATGTTTTGATTTTGAAGTTTAGCTCTCATGCAAATGTTTCAGGCGTACATACATAGGCAGAAAGCAATTTTTAGGTGATTTGTCTGTTTCTTGGATGAAATATAAAGCAAGCTTTAATGTTCTGACTTGTTCATTTGAAATACAAAAAAGTAAGTGAATTTTAATGTTTTGCATTAACTAAAGAAATCTGAAGATTAATGTTGAGGAAATTGTATGGACATGCCTTTGTGAAACCAGGAAGTATTTTAAGTTAAAAATGAAAAAGGTTTTAATTGCTTTGTGTGTGTTTTAATGGAGCCCCATTTTAGAATTATTTTTTCCATCTCCCTTTACCAACAAAAGGAACAATGCCACCGTGAATGGAATAGTTTGGGGAAAGCTTTGCCAAACACAACCCTGATTTCAGAGCAGGAACATGGTTTGGATAGATCTTCAGTTCCGCTTGAATTATTCTGTTACTGCGCTGTCATTTTCAGAAGATTTCCATTCCTTTGCAGATGCTGTTGGGAGTTCGGGATTATGTTCATTTCTTCTGTTTTAATGGCATTCAGTACTAATTTTATAAGTGCATCTTGTGTGAATCTCAATAAATTCAGTTTTGTAATCTTTTTTAAAAAGGTCACTGAATTTATTTTAATATTTACTATTGTATTTGGTAGAGTGAATTTCCCACTGTATAATAAGTATTTATTTGTAATTCACAAGTGATAGAGCTATCTTAATTTGAATTATTGCTTTGGTCTTAATGGTGGCAAAATGTTTAATTTTGTCTTTGGAAAAAATAGGCTCGGCCTTGATTATAGACCATTTAATATTTCTCAGCAAATGAAGGTATTTGCATTTTACAAGTGTTTTGAATGTCACACAAAATATTTTTCACATCTGGGAGTCAAGTTCAAGACAGTGCTTTGGTTTTAAAAAAATCTAATGAAGGCACAGGATAGGCCAGACCCTTATTAGGTTTTCCTTTAGAATAAGTGTAAAGACCAAGTGTCACTGATACGCTTGTCCAGATTTTCTTGTGGACTTTGGCCAGTATTTAGAGTTTATATTCATGTTACATAAAGTGAAAGAAACTTGCTATAATTAGGCCATCAAAATATATCCTGCCACTCCTGGTAACTCAGCAGAGGAGGAGATAAATTTACAAAATAATGTAATATCTCTACATTGTTACATGTTTTCAACTATTTTTTATCAACAAAGATTTGTTAATCACTTCCTATGTGTCAGAAACTGTTCTAAGTGGTGGGATCAGCAATGAGCAAGATAAGTCCCTGTTCGTCTGTGGAAGACTGATAGGAACAAGTCGATGAAATAATGTCTGCTGGTCACAGAGTGTCCACTGACCAAATGATCTCTCAGGCTTATTTCAGCTCTAAAATATAGTTCTTTAAAACGTTTGTGTAAGTCTGATTTTTTTCCTATTGGATTA